CAAATATGCATAACTTTCAGTGAGTCAGAAATTTTACTTTTAAGAATTTATCTTACATGTATAATCACAACACGTGTGAAATATCGTACACATAATAGATATTGGTTGCAATCTTTTCATAGTTGTGAAAGATGAGGAAAAACAATCTTAAAAGTAGTTTGGTTAAATAAATCATGTCACTCATATACAGTGAAATATCATCCCCATTTTAAAAAGATGATGGTGGTGGTGCTATACATACCGATACAGAAAGCTTTCTAAAACCTTTCATTAAATGAAAAATGAATAAATCATTGCAGAACAGTGTATATATATCTAAAATATCTATGGAAGAAACCAGCAACAGCCACTGCTCCTGGAGAATTATGGTCCCACACCACTGATCATTCTTTCAGTAGGGTGACCATCATCCAAATTTGCTTGGGACTGAGGGGGTTCCTTTTGGTTTGAAAACCAGGACAGTCCTAGGAAAAGTGAGACAAGTTGGTCACATGTCCCCAAGATGATCTTCTTTCACTTATGAACTTGCTACTTTCCCAGTCAGAATATAAACTCTGAAGGGGGAGACTTCCTGTTTTCTTCATGACTATATCTCTTGCGCACTGTGGGGTGGAGGCTGTAGAAGAGGAGAGAAGTAGAGAAACAGATCACATTGTGTCTTGAAGTGTTTCAGCAAATATGGGCAACACCCTTCTTTTACTAGCTTGGAACCCTACCTCTGAGTGCATTTCCCTTTTTATTATTTATTTCCTGTCAGTTATAAGAGAGGCCTACCCCTTTGTGAGCAGTCTAGGACTTTGTACACTTGTTAAGTAGGGAGAAGGCAGGGGAGGTGGCTGGTTTAAGGGGAACTTGAGGGAAGTAGGGAAGACTCCTCTTGGGACCTTTGGAGTAGGTGACACATGAGCCCAGCCCCAGCTCACCTGCCAATCCAGCTGAGGAGCTCACCTGCCAATCCAGCTGAGGCTGGGCAGAGGTGGGTGAGAAGAGGGAAAATTGCAGGGACCTCCAGTTGGGCCAGGCCAGAAGCTGCTGTAGCTTTAACCAGACAGCTCAGACCTGTCTGGAGGCTGCCAGTGACAGGTTAGGTTTAGGGCAGAGAAGAAGCAAGACCATGGTGGGGAAGATGTGGCCTGTGTTGTGGACACTCTGTGCAGGTGAGTAGGCCCCTTTTCTCTCCAGTGCCCAGATTGTTAAAAGAGGGCTGTATGTTTGTTGCAGAGCATTTGGGAAATAAAAGTACACATAGAAGAAATCTCAGATTGCCCCACGATCTCAGAATCCACAGGTAACTGTTATTAATACTGTATTTTGGTGTATCCCTCCCTGCCTCTCAATCTCTCCTCTCTCAGCTGCCAGTTTGAGAGCCTCCCTGCCCATAGAGGAAGGACAAACCAACCTGCGTGTGTGAACTGCCTTCTTCTCCCTAGAGACCAGCACTTTCTCAACACCAGCACATGGTACTTGGTCCTGGGGCTGGCTGGGTCCTTTCCTTTTCCCTTCCACTGCCTACTTTCTTTCCAGTCAGGGTGACCGTCGATGCCATCTCTGTGGAAACTCCGCAGGACGTTCTTCGGGCTTCGCAGGGAAAGAGTGTCACCCTGCCCTGCACCTACCACACTTCCACCTCCAGTCGAGAGGGACTTATTCAATGGGATAAGCTCCTCCTCACTCATACGGTAAGGATACTTTACAAGTTCAGGCAACATGGTGAAGACCTGGTGCCATTTCTTCTCTCTCCAGGAAAGGGTGGTCATCTGGCCGTTTTCAAACAAAAACTACATCCATGGTGAGCTTTATAAGAATCGCGTCAGCATATCCAACAATGCTGAGCAGTCCGATGCCTCCATCACCATTGATCAGCTGACCATGGCTGACAACGGCACCTACGAGTGTTCTGTCTCGCTGATGTCAGACCTGGAGGGCAACACCAAGTCACGTGTCCGCCTGTTGGTCCTCGGTGAGTGTCTTCATGTCTTTCAGGAGTTGTAGCATGCCTTCTCTTTGGTCTCTCCTCTATATAGTGCCACCCTCCAAACCAGAATGCGGCATCGAGGGAGAGACCATAATTGGGAACAACATCCAGCTGACCTGCCAATCAAAGGAGGGCTCACCAACCCCTCAGTACAGCTGGAAGAGGTACAACATCCTGAATCAGGAGCAGCCCCTGGCCCAGCCAGGTAAGGGGGCAGTAGGGAAGGCGGGCTCCCCACTCTCTTCACCCTGACTCTTCTTCCCCTGCAGCCTCAGGTCAGCCTGTCTCCCTGAAGAATATCTCCACAGACACATCGGGTTACTACATCTGTACCTCCAGCAATGAGGAGGGGACGCAGTTCTGCAACATCACGGTGGCCGTCAGATCTCGTAAGAGCAGCCTGCGGGGGGAGGGCTGACAATCGGCAAGTGCAGCTGCTCTGTCCTCTTGCAGCCTCCATGAACGTGGCCCTGTATGTGGGCATCGCGGTGGGCGTGGTTGCAGCCCTCATTATCATTGGCATCATCATCTACTGCTGCTGCTGCCGAGGGAAGGACGACAACACTGAAGACAAGGAGGATGCAAGGCCGTGAGTGTCTGGGCTGGTAGCCTGTTGGAAGGATCCTTCCCCTCTGTCCCCTGCTGCCCTGCAGGAACCGGGAAGCCTATGAGGAGCCACCAGAGCAGCTAAGAGAACTTTCCAGAGAGAGGGAGGAGGAGGATGACTACAGGCAAGAAGAGCAGAGGAGCACTGGGCGTGAATCCCCGGACCACCTCGACCAGTGACAGGCCAGCAGCAGAGGGCGGCGGAGGAAGGGTTAGGGGTTCATTCTCCCGCTTCCTGGCCTCCCTTCTCCTTTCTAAGCCCTGTTCTCCTGTCCCTCCATCCCAGACATTGATGGGGACATTTCTTCCCCAGTGTCAGCTGTGGGGAACATGGCTGGCCTGGTAAGGGGGTCCCTGTGCTGATCCTGCTGACCTCACTGTCCTGTGAAGTAACCCCTCCTGGCTGTGACACCTGGTGCGGGCCTGGCCCTCACTCAAGACCAGGCTGCAGCCTCCACTTCCCTCGTAGTTGGCAGGAGCTCCTGGAAGCACAGCGCTGAGCATGGGGCGCTCCCACTCAGAACTCTCCAGGGAGGCGATGCCAGCCTTGGGGGGTGGGGGCTGTCCTGCTCACCTGTGTGCCCAGCACCTGGAGGGGCACCAGGTGGAGGGTTTGCACTCCACACATCTTTCTTGAATGAATGAAAGAATAAGTGAGTATGCTTGGGCCCTGCATTGGCCTGGCCTCCAGCTCCCACTCCCTTTCCAACCTCACTTCCCGTAGCTGCCAGTATGTTCCAAACCCTCCTGGGAAGGCCACCTCCCACTCCTGCTGCACAGGCCCTGGGGAGCTTTTGCCCACACACTTTCCATCTCTGCCTGTCAATATCGTACCTGTCCCTCCAGGCCCATCTCAAATCACAAGGATTTCTCTAACCCTATCCTAATTGTCCACATACGTGGAAACAATCCTGTTACTCTGTCCCACGTCCAATCATGGGCCACAAGGCACAGTCTTCTGAGCGAGTGCTCTCACTGTATTAGAGCGCCAGCTCCTTGGGGCAGGGCCTGGGCCTCATGGCTTTTGCTTTCCCTGAAGCCCTAGTAGCTGGCGCCCATCCTAGTGGGCACTTAAGCTTAATTGGGGAAACTGCTTTGATTGGTTGTGCCTTCCCTTCTCTGGTCTCCTTGAGATGATCGTAGACACAGGGATGATTCCCACCCAAACCCACGTATTCATTCAGTGAGTTAAACACGAATTGATTTAAAGTGAACACACACAAGGGAGCTTGCTTGCAGATGGTCTGAGTTCTTGTGTCCTGGTAATTCCTCTCCAGGCCAGAATAATTGGCATGTCTCCTCAACCCACATGGGGTTCCTGGTTGTTCCTGCATCCCGATACCTCAGCCCTGGCCCTGCCCAGCCCATTTGGGCTCTGGTTTTCTGGTGGGGCTGTCCTGCTGCCCTCCCACAGCCTCCTTCTGTTTGTCGAGCATTTCTTCTACTCTTGAGAGCTCAGGCAGCGTTAGGGCTGCTTAGGTCTCATGGACCAGTGGCTGGTCTCACCCAACTGCAGTTTACTATTGCTATCTTTTCTGGATGATCAGAAAAATAATTCCATAAATCTATTGTCTACTTGCGATTTTTTAAAAAATGTATATTTTTATATATATTGTTAAATCCTTTGCTTCATTCCAAATGCTTTCAGTAATAATAAAATTGTGGGTGGAAATTCTTATTTCTTTTTTAATGTGGATTTTGTTTGCAGTA